CCTGCAGCATGGCGTCTCTCCCAGATTGTGCAGGGACCAGGGGAAGGTCGGCAGGTGAATGCCTCAAGGGGCTCACATAACCTGTTCCAGGACTTGGTGACCATTGTTTGTGTCCATGTTCAACTGAGTTCAAATTTAATATTTAACTTTTCCTCCACAAATTCCCCTGTCTTGATGAATCATCTCTGTCTAGGCAAGATGAAGCCCTTAGGCCGTTACACAACCTCCGCCTCCTGGGTTCAAGCGATTCCCCTGCTTCAGCCGCCGTAGCACCTGGGACTACAGGTGTGTACCACCACACCTGGCTAATTTTTTGTGTTTTTACTAGAGATGAGATTCAACATGTTGGCCAGGCTGGTCTTGAACTCCTGACCTGAAGTGATCCACCCACTTTGGCCTCCCAAAGTGCTTGGATTACAAGCGTGCACCAGCGGACTGGCCCTAAATGATTTCTTTGTCTCTTGTAACAGTTTGAAATTACTTAAAGGTTGTTTCAAATTGAAAAAATAAAAAGAATGTAGATAAAAATAAAATATAAAAAGTTAAAAAATTACATTAGATTACAAAATATGTATGTAAATCTCGAGAGGTCAAAAATGACAAATTTGATTTTTTATAAGGTTTTATCAAAATTACCTTTAGTATTGATAATACATTATTGCCAAAGTAAAAGTTGATTTTCTCTTGAACAAAAATTTTATGTATTATTAATATGAGAGCAAAATACTTCTGTTCACCTTTTGAATACATTCAAAAAGAGAGAGAGTAAAGAAAAGATAGAATTCTCCCATGCTCTGGGGTGGGCCTGGCTCAGCTCAGGAAGGAAGCCCTGCCTGAAAAGGCTGCAGCTTAGGCTGTCACTCTTTCTTCACTCAGCTCAGCGTCTGATCACATCTACTGTCACTCAGGGCCTCAGGGGGCGGGGCCTTAAGCATTATCCAATCAGGGATGGTGGGCTGGAAACCATCCAATCAGGAACGCAGCTGGAGCGAAGAGGACGGTTTCCGGGTTTGGTGCGGCCTTTGTCTCTCGCTGCAGTCAGAGCTCCAGGTCTGGTTCTTCTCCTAAAGGCCCAGGCTGTGTGGCCCCGTGTCCTGCAGGTATTGGGAGATCCACAGCTAAGACACCGGGACCTCCTGGAAGCCAAAAATGGTGAGAGTGAGGGTCCGACATCCCGAGAGAGGTTGGTAAAAATGTGTGTGTGTGTGTTTTTCAGGGACCATTGCAATTTAGAGATGTGGCCATAGAATTCTCTCTGGAGGAGTGGCATTGCCTGGACACTGCACAGCGGAATTTATATAGGAATGTGATGTTAGAGAACTACAGTAACCTGGTCTTCCTTGGTGAGGATAACTTGAGTACATAATATACCCTAAAGATTTATGTTATTTATTTTTAATAAAACAGGTATTACTGTTTCTAAGCCAGACCTGATCACCTGTCTGGAGCAAGGAAGAAAACCTTTGACCATGAAGAGAAATGAGATGATAGCCAAACCCTCAGGTAGGTGTGAGTGAAAATGAATACAACAGATGTTGAAGTAATGTGTTTTTATTGTTTCTTTCAGTAATGTGTTCTCATTTTGCCCAAGACCTTTGGCCAGAGCAGAGCATGAAAGATTCTTTCCAAAAAGTGGTACTGAGAAGATATGAAAAATGTGAACATGACAATTTACAGTTAAAAAAAGGATGTATAAGTGTGGATGAGTGTAAGGTGCACAAAGAAGGTTATAATGAACTTAACCAATGTTTGACAACTACCCCAAGAAAAATATGTCAATGTGATAAATATGTGAAAGTCCTTCATCAATTTCCAAATTCAAACGGACAAAAGAGAGGACATACTGGGAAAAAACCTTTCAAATATATAGAATGTGGCAAAGCTTTTAAGCAGTTCTCAACTCTTACTACACATAAGAAAATTCATACTGGAGGGAAACCCTACAAATGTGAAGAATGTGGCAAAGCCTTTAACCACTCTTGTAGCCTTACTAGACATAAGAAAATTCATACTGGAGAGAAACCCTACAAATGTGAAGAATGTGGCAAAGCCTTTAAGCACTCCTCCACTCTTACTACACATAAGAGAAATCATACTGGAGAGAAACCCTACAAGTGTGATAAATGTGGCAAAGCCTTTATGTCATCCTCAACCCTTAGTAAACATGAGATAATTCATACGGAAAAGAAACCCTACAAATGTGAAGAATGTGGCAAAGCCTTCAACCGGTCCTCAACCCTTACTACACATAAGATAATTCATACTGGAGAAAAACCCTACAAATGTGAAGAATGTGACAAAGCCTTTAAGTACTCCTATACCCTTACTACACATAAAAGAATTCATACTGAAGACAAACCCTACAAATGTGAAGAATGTGGCAAAGCCTTTAAGTACTCCTCTACCCTTACTACACATAAGAGAATTCATACTGGAGAGAAACCCTACAAATGTGAAGAATGTGGCAAAGCCTTCAAGCGGTCTTCAGACCTTACTACGCATAAGATAATTCATACTGGAGAGAAACCCTACAAATGTGAAGAATGTGGCAAAGCTTTTAAGTACTCCTCTAACCTTACTACACATAAGAAAATTCATACTGGAGAGAGACCCTACAAATGTGAAGAATGTGGCAAAGCCTTCAACCAGTCCTCAATCCTTACTACACATAGGAGAATTCATACTGGAGAGAAATTCTACAAATGTGAAGAATGTGGCAAAGCTTTTAAGTGCTCCTCTAACCTTACTACACATAAGAAAATTCATACTGGAGAGAGACCCTACAAATGTGAAGAATGTGGCAAAGCCTTCAACCAGTCCTCAATCCTTACTACACATGAGAGAATCATACTGGAGAGAAATTCTACAAATGTGAAGAATGTGGCAAAGCCTTCAAGCGGTCCTCACACCTTACTACACATAAGATAATTCATACTGGAGAGAAATTCTACAAATGTGAAGAATGTGACAAAGCTTTTAAGCATTTCTCTAACCTTACTACACATAAGAAAATTCATACTGGAAAAAAACCCTACAGATGTGAAGAATGTGGCAAAGCCTTTAAGCACTCCTCTAAACTTACTACACATAAGAGATTTCATACTGGAGAGAAACCCTACAGATGTGAATAATGTGGTAAAGCTTTTCACCTATCCTCACACCTTACTGCACATAAGATAATTCATACTGGAGAGAAACCATGTGAATGTGATGAATGGGGAAAATCTTTTAACCAGCCCTCAATTTCTAACTAAGAATTGATATGAAATATAAACTCTACAAATATAAAGAATGTGACAGATTTTTTAAGGAACTTCTCAACCTTTATTACACATAATTCATACTGGAAAGAAACCCTACAAGTGTGAAGAATGTGGCAAAGCATATAACAAGTTCTGTCTTTTTTTTTTTTTTTTTGAGATGGAGTTTCAACTCTTGTCACCCAGTCTGGTGTGCAATAGCACAGTCTCGGCTCACTGCAACCTCCGCCTTCTGGGTTCAATCCATTCTCCTGCCTCAACCTCCCAAGTAAGGGGGATTACAGGTGCCCACCCCCATGCCCAGCTAACTTTTGTATTTTTAGTAGAGACAAGGTTACACCATGTTTGTCAGGCTGGTATCCAACCCCTGACCTCACATGATCCACCCACCTCAGCCTCCTAAAGTGTTGCAATTACAGGCATGAGCCACCATGCCTGGCCACAAGTTCTTACTATTAAGAGACATGGTGATAATTCATTCTGAAGAGGAACTCTACAAACCTGAAAGATGTGACAGTGCTTTTTTCAACACTTCCATCCTTTCTATACATAAAAAATTTATACTAGTGTGAAACCCTAGAAATATATAAAATGTGAAACAGCCTTTATATGGTTGCCACATTTGATAGTAAGATAATTCATACTGGCAAAATTCCTACAAGCATGAAGAATGTGGCAAAACCTTTAATCAATGTGTACATCTTATTTTGCAGGAAAGCTATTATCCTTGAGAAAAATTGTACAAATATAAAGAATATGGAAAACCCATTAATGCCTACTCACATCTTACTCAACATAAGAAGGTTCATAGTTAATGAAAGCATTAAAAGTGCAATTACTGTCAAAAAATCTTTCAGAAAATATAAGCCTTTAAAGTGAAGAAGAGTATTTATTCTGAAGACAACCATTACAAATATACAGGAGGTTTATTACACACATTTTGTACTAGAGGAAAATCCTGAAGCAGTTGCTCAAGCTTTGCTCAACATCAGAGAACTTATATTGGAGAAGGGTCCTGCAAATGTAATGAATTTGGAAACACTTTAAAAAAAAAAAACTACAGCTTAGAAAACAGCAGAGTTTATACTAAAATATATTTTTGCAGATGCAGTAAACATGAAAAAATATTTAATTCAAAATTAATTGTATGTAAATATCAGAATTTACAGAATAACTAAGGCACTGACACTTCAGACATTACATTAAATAAGAGTGTTGAGTATATAAATGAATTCACAACTAAAGTTGTTAAATTTGTATATAAGTTTGTATAAATTAGTATATAACTTTAAAAGGAGATTTTTTGAAGCTTTGTATTTACATTGAAAGTATATTTGTTTCCTTGAAAACAATTTTTTTGAAAAGTGAATGATGTAATACAGCTTTCAAATTATGCTGTTACTTTATTATATTCACGTGAAAGTATGTGATCAATTGTTGCTGCATCAGAGATATTAGAGATTCTTTATGAGTTGGGCATTCTTTATGACCTTTTCTATAAAACAGTAAGGACATTAAAATGTAAGATGCATGACGAAAATATAAGTGGAGAGGCTCATTGTAGTTAACCTATATTAAGTAATGTTTAAGGTAGGTGTTCAGAGTAATACTTTTCTACATTATACTGAGAGAAAGAAATTATAAATTAAAGTATATCAATTATTTTACTAATTTTACTGTTACGTAATAAAATGCAATATATTTAAAAATTGTTAGATGATGTGTGAACTTAACTTATATTTTATTTACTTACTTAACTTTTCTTTTGAGATGGAGTCTTGCTCTGTCACCCAGGCTGGAGGGCAGCAGTGCAGTCTCAGCACAATGACTGCAACCTCCACCTCCCAAGTTCAAGAAATTCTCCTGCCTCAGCCTCCCGAGTAGTGGGGACTACAGGTGCGTGACACCACGCCTGGCTAATTTTTATATTTTTAATAGACATGGGGTTTCCCCATATTGGTCAGGCTAGTCTCAAACTCCTGAGCTCAAGCGATCCACCCACCTCAGGCTCTCAAAGTGTTGGGATTATAGGTGTGAGCCAATATGTCCAGCCTAATTTTATTTTATTTTTTACCATCTTAAAACTATTGTGCATTTAATGAAGCATTATTATGCCACTAACTTTAACCTATCCGGCCTTACTCAAATGGTGTAAGCAAAAGATGGAAGAAGTATACTATTTGGTATGTAGTGGAATGTCATCACTAGTAATCACTTTGCCAGTAAACTGCAAATGAAGAATATTGTTCCCGTTAGTTAAATTTTTAATCTTTTTTCTTAATTTATTATTACTATCTGTGAGTATATAGTATGTGTATATATGTCTTATAGAGAATATTTTGATTCAGGCATACAATATGTAGTAATTACATTAGGGTAAATAAGGTATCTGTCACCTCTAGCATTTATCCTTTCTAATCCAAACAGTGTAATTATACACTTTTAGTTACTTTTAAATGTCCAATTAAATTGTAATTGACTACAGGGTGATTTTTATGGTCATAATAAAAATTATACAGAAATATAAATAGAATATGGGCTGGACGCAGTGGCTCATGCCTGTAATCCCAGCACTTTGGTAGGCGACGTCGGGCAGATCATGAGGTCAGGAGTTCAAGACCAGCCTGACCAACATTGTGAAACTCTCTACTAAAACAACAAAAATTAGTTGGGCATGGTGGTGCACCCGTATTCCTAGCTACTCGGGAAGCTGAGGCAGGAGAATGGCTTGAACCTGGGAGGTGGAGGTTTCAGTGAGCTGAGATAGCACCACTGCACTCCAGCCTGGGTGACAGACGGACACTCCATCTCAAAAAGAAAGAAAAAAGCCAGGACAGTGGCTTACACCTGTAATCCCAGCACTTTGGGAGGCCCAGGCAGGTGGATCATGAGGTCAGGAGATCAAGACCATCCTGGCTAACACGTTGAAACCCTGTCTCTACTAAAAATAAATTAGCTGGGCGTGGTGGTGGGCGCCTGTAGTCCCAGCTACTCCAGAGGCTGAGGCGGGAGAATGGTGTAACCCAGGAGGCAGAGGTTGCAGTGAGCCGAGATCGTGCCACTGCACTCCAGCCTGGGCAACAGAGCAAGACTCCGTCACAAAAAAAAAAAGAAAAAATACGGCCATGTGCAGTGCCTCATGCCTATTATCCCAGCAATTTCGGAGGCTGAGGCAGGTGTGTTGCTTGAGCTCAGGAGTTCAAGACCAGCCTCGCCAATGTGGTGAAACCCTGTCTCTACTAAAAATAGAAAAATTAGCCAGTCATGGTGGCGCACACCTGGAGGCTGAGGTAGGAGAATCACTTGAACTTGGGAGGTGGAGATTGCAGTGAGCCAAGATTGTGCTGCTGCACTCCAGCCTGGGTGACAGAGTGATGAGACTCCTCAAAGGAAAAAAAATTACATTTCTGAGTCCTGAAAAATTATTAATAAATATTTGTTATATAGTTTCTTTGAACATGTGGTCACTCTGCCTGCAAACGTAAAGACTTTTAATTTTCATAGAGTGAAATATACACATATTCCTCTGAAGATAAACCTTAGGTGTAAGAAAATTATGAAATGAGTGTTTGGTAAATATGCATTTGTACATATTTTCAGAAGAAAACGCAATTATTGGAACAAAATAAGTTTTTAGGTGATTAATGGAAAACTAAACACCTTGAATATGCTGAAAGCAAATGTATACTTTCTGCTTTGTATGGAATTTATTAATATAAAATTTTATGGCTTATGGCTCGGATTCTCCCCAGAATCCGTGTATTAAAGCACAGGCAACTTTGTCTCCAGAAATAACACTCTTGAGTACAACAATAAAAGCCCTCTTCAAACACACTCAAAAAATTATTTTTAACGCTTATTTTAATAAAAATTTAACCAAAATTGAATAATTGGATACATTTTTATTGTTCTATGTGTGTGTGAATGTATAAAATGACACATAAAGGAATAATAATTTAAGCCAGAAAAAAAGATGTTAGTTAATATTTGTAATGAATAAAACTGGAAAGTAGTTATTATTTGCAGATGACATTTTTGTTTATGTAGATAA